CCCCCCCCACCCCCCCACCTCAGTGCTCGCGGTACAGAGAAGGGAAGAGCTGCCCTGGGACCCAGCACTGGCCATGATCAGGATGCCTGCCCAGGCCACAGGTTGGAGGCGCTGGGGCTGGACTGGCAGAGTGCCCTCCCATTCCAGGGGCACCAGGAAGGAGTGGGAGACAAATCTCTGATGCCACTCCAGGGAGAGGCATCACCTTCCAGGTCTGGCCCACCACTGGCCTCTCCCACTTTGAAACAATAAATAAACAACAACAAAAGCAACTTATTACCCAGTGATTTAATTGGTGGTGTGGCTATAGGGCACCCAAGCCTTGGGGACCACATGACTCTCCCCCAGGAAAATCATGAAGCAGGGCAGTCCCCAGCCCTGGGTTAGAGCTGCCTCCTCTGAGCGTGTTCTCCCCGGCAGCCCTTGGAGAGGGAGGAGGGGACCCCCTCTGGGAGGGTCCAGGCATACCCCCAGGTATCCTGCCCAGCAAATCCCAACCCAGGCCTGCGGGAAGGAGGGGGAGCCCTCACCGCTAAGCCACCCCCACCTCACCACCGGAAAAACCAACAACCCGAAACCCCAAAGGAAGGAGAATGCCAGGGTCTTCATGGGGAAACATTTCACAAATGGGGACGCTCGGGCGGTCCATCGCCTTGAATCGGAGCATTCCCGCTGAGTCACCCAAGAAGCCTGTGGTGTTGAAACTGGTCCGTTGCCTCGTGCTGATTAATGAATTACAAATCCCCCACCCATGTACATTCTCCCTGGTCACTGGAGGAAGAATGAAGAACCTTGTGAACTTGAGGGAAAAAGTCCCGCCAAGTGGCCTCTTCTCGCCTCTGGGCCGGGCAGTGGGCCTGCAGTGCCCTCTTCCTCCCCCGCAGGGGGCATTGTGAGCTGGTTAGTCACCTGCCCCAGCCCCAGCGCCTCGCTTAGCTCTAGCTTTTGGAAATGGGACAAGCGGCGGGACAATAGGCAGGGGGGGCGGTCAGCCCAGACAAAGGGCAGCAGGAAAAACACCATCACTTGCTCCCAGGCCAGCTCGCTGGCATTTGGGAGAATGTGTCATTGCATTTACTCAAGGGGGAGGAGGAGGGAAGGTTAGAGATGAGGAGGCAGAGGTAGGGTGGGAGCAGGGACCTCGCACAGGCAGAGGTAGGTTGGATCAGGGACCCCGCATCGGCAGGGCGCTCATGCTTCTCGTCCATCCTGCCCACAGGGGACTCGTGGGGGATGTTAGCGTGCCTGTGCACGGTGCTCTGGCACCTCCCTGCAGTGCCAGCTCTCAATCGCACAGGGGACCCAGGGCCTGGCCCCTCCATCCAGAAAACCTATGACCTCACCCGCTACCTGGAGCACCAACTCCGCAGCTTGGCTGGGACCTATGTGAGTATCCAGCGTAGGAATCTGGGAGTTGGCCTCCTTCCCCATCACCCTCTCCTTTTCACAGCTGAACTACCTGGGCCCCCCTTTCAACGAGCCAGACTTCAACCCTCCCCGCCTGGGGGCAGAGACTCTGCCCAGGGCCACTGTTGACTTGGAGGTGTGGCGAAGCCTCAATGACAAACTGCGGCTGACCCAGAACTACGAGGCCTACAGCCACCTTCTGTGTTACTTGCGTGGCCTCAACCGTCAGGCTGCCACTGCTGAGCTGCGCCGCAGCCTGGCCCACTTCTGCACCAGCCTCCAGGGCCTGCTGGGCAGCATTGCGGGCGTCATGGCAGCTCTGGGCTACCCACTGCCCCAGCCGCTGCCTGGGACTGAACCCACTTGGACTCCTGGCCCTGCCCACAGTGACTTCCTCCAGAAGATGGACGACTTCTGGCTGCTGAAGGAGCTGCAGACCTGGCTGTGGCGCTCGGCCAAGGACTTCAACCGGCTCAAGAAGAAGATGCAGCCTCCAGCAGCTGCAGTCACCCTGCACCTGGGGGCTCATGGCTTCTGACTTCTGACCTTCTCCTCTTCGCTCCCCCTTCAAACCCTGCTCCCACTTTGTGAGAGCCAGCCCTGTATGCCAACACCTGTTGAGCCAGGAGACAGAAGCTGTGAGCCTCTGGCCCTTTCCTGGACCGGCTGGGCGTGTGATGCGATCAGCCCTGTCTCCTCCCCACCTCCCAAAGGTCTACCGAGCTGGGGAGGAGGTACAGTAGGCCCTGTCCTGTCCTGTTTCTACAGGAAGTCATGCTCGAGGGAGTGTGAAGTGGTTCAGGTTGGTGCAGAGGCGCTCATGGCCTCCTGCTTCTTGCCTACCACTTGGCCAGTGCCCACCCAGCCCCTCAGGTGGCACATCTGGAGGGCAGGGGTTGAGGGGCCACCACCACACATGCCTTTCTGGGGTGAAGCCCTTTGGCTGCCCCACTCTCCTTGGATGGGTGTTGCTCCCTTATCCCCAAATCACTCTATACATCCAATTCAGGAAACAAACATGGTGGCAATTCTACACAAAAAGAGATGAGATTAACAGTGCAGGGTTGGGGTCTGCATTGGAGGTGCCCTATAAACCAGAAGAGAAAATACTGAAAGCACAGGGGCAGGGACAGACCAGACCAGACCCAGGAGTCTCCAAAGCACAGAGTGGCAAACAAAACCCGAGCTGAGCATCAGGACCTTGCCTCGAATTGTCTTCCAGTATTACGGTGCCTCTTCTCTGCCCCCTTTCCCAGGGTATCTGTGGGTTGCCAGGCTGGGGAGGGCAACCATAGCCACACCACAGGATTTCCTGAAAGTTTACAATGCAGTAGCATTTTGGGGTGTAGGGTGGCAGCTCCCCAAGGCCCTGCCCCCCAGCCCCACCCACTCATGACTCTAAGTGTGTTGTATTAATATTTATTTATTTGGAGATGTTATTTATTAGATGATATTTATTGCAGAATTTCTATTCTTGTATTAACAAATAAAATGCTTGCCCCAGAACTTAGTCTCTTTGCCCAGCCTCACCCCTCCTG